CCAGCTGTGAGTTCACTTGAGGCCTCTCCCGTGAAATCTGCCCTCTCGGTCTGAGGTCAGGGAACTCCTGTAAGACGCAAAAGGCCCACGGTTCTGAGCCAGTGGCCTCCGAAGGCCGGAATCCGCTAGCCCCGGGTCTGGCAGAACGTCACTTGCTGCGCCCTAGGCCTCTTCCCGCCACGCTTAGAGAGAGGGACTGGAGGCTCAGAAGGGGGAAGAGAAGGTAACGCGGCAGCTGCTGGGTGGGGACGGTGACTGTGCCCCTAGATCGCTGCCTCCTGGGTCCTGAATCTTGCTCCCCGCTCCGTAGAGTTCCCGAAACCCCGAAGGCTCTCAAGCACCGCAAGCCACTCCTAACCTCCCCCACGCCATTCCCCAAGGGCACTGTCCCCCGAGGCTGGGCGGGCGGGAACTGTCATGGGATTCGCTCGGGCGGAGGGCGCTGGGCCAGGACGTGGGCGGGCGCGGGGTGGCCGCCGCTCCCCCAAGCTTAAGTCCCGCGCAGCCCGGGGTGGTGCCGGAAGCCCGTGCCTGTGGCTCCGGGGGAGGGGAGGGCTCGGTGGGTCCCTGAAGACTGTCCTCCCCGCGCGACGTCGCAGGCGAAGCAGCCCCAGGCAGGACCTCAAAAAGCGACCTGCAGAGTCCGAGCCCCTGACCGCCCGCCTGCCGCTCCCGGCTTCGCCGTGCACACGTCTCCCGCTCTCCCCGGTTCGTTTTTCGCCACAGCTGCTGGATTCGCGTCTCGCCAGTGGCGCTCCCCGCGCTGCATTAGGTAGCGCCGCGCGGAGCCCGGCCCTGGCCGGAAGCCCAAGAGAGGCGCAGATCCCCGGCGGCGCGCTGGGCTCGGGAGGCCCCTGGGCGCACCTGCCCGGGCGGAGCGGAGCGGGGCGGGGCGGGCGCAGGGCGCGGGCCCGGACGCTGGAGGGGGCTGTGGCTCTCCCGCGTCCCCGCTGCTCGGGCTGCGCGGCGCCCGCCTCCCCCCGCCGAGGGGCCGGCCCAGACCCGGGGAGGGGCGGTGGCCACTGCACTTCCCGCTCGCCGGCCTCAGAGGCGGCGGGTCCGGCGCGGGCGCAGCGGTGCGGGCGCTCGGCTGGGGCGCGGGGCGGGGACGCGGCCGCTGCCCGCTTTGCGCCGCTCCTCCCTGCGCGAGTAGCGCTGGCCCCGGCGTCGAGGCGGCCATGGCGACCCGGAGCCCGCTCCCCACCCACCCCGCCTGCTCCGCCCTCCCCTCCGCCCCGCGCCACCTTTGATGGCTCGGACCTCAGCCGGCCACCGCCAGCCCTGCTCGCGCGCCCGCGCCGCCGCCGCCCGCGGGTATTAATAGCCGGCGCCGCCGCGCCCTCGGCCGCCGGGGGCTTGGGAGCCGCCGATCCCGGAGCCCGAGCCGGGAGAGGGAGCCGCCGCAGCCGCCGGCGCTGTGGAGGTAGGAGGCGCGCGGTGAACAATGACCGCGGCGATGTGTTTTTCTTTCTCACTGCTTCCTGCAGATATTCTCTAAGCCGCTTTCATCATGGGAGAAATAGAGCAGAGGCCGACCCCAGGATCACGACTGGGGGCCCCGGAAAATTCGGGGATCAGTACCTTGGAACGTGGACAGAAGCCGCCCCCAACACCTTCAGGAAAACTCGTGTCCATCAAAATCCAGATGCTGGATGACACCCAGGAGGCATTTGAAGTTCCAGTAAGTTGGGGGCTTATCTGTAACCCAGGAGTTCAGGGATAACCCCTGTTGTTTCTGCTCACAGCAAAGAGCTCCTGGGAAGGTGCTGCTGGATGCAGTTTGCAACCACCTCAACCTCGTGGAAGGTGACTATTTTGGCCTCGAGTTTCCTGATCACAAAAAGATCACGGTAGGTGATGTCAACTTAATGTTACTATTTTATAGGTCTTAATCTGTTCTTTTTTCCCTTCTAGGTGTGGCTGGATCTCCTAAAACCCATTGTGAAACAGATTAGAAGTGAGTATATACCATATGTTTAATAGTGATGTAATGCTTTACTTCTTTTTTTCTTCTTCTTTAGGGCCAAAGCACGTTGTTGTTAAGTTTGTGGTGAAATTCTTTCCGCCTGACCACACACAACTCCAAGAAGAACTCACAAGGTTAGTGGTTTGGAAACTGTGTATTTTTTGCTTGCCTGACGCCCAGCTCTGTTGATCTTCGCAGGTACCTGTTCGCGCTGCAGGTGAAGCAGGACTTGGCTCAAGGCAGGTTGACGTGTAATGACACCAGCGCAGCTCTCTTGATTTCACACATTGTGCAATGTAAGTTCTATTGGTTTCCTTTGAAAATCATGCGTGACCTGTTTTTCTTTCTGTTTCTTTTTAGCTGAGATTGGGGATTTTGATGAAGCCTTGGACAGAGAGCACTTAGCAAAAAATAAATACATACCTCAGCAAGACGCACTAGAGGACAAAATCGTGGAATTTCACCATAACCACATGTAAGTCTCATTCTTGGCTTCATATTCCCTCTCTGGCCTTTCTGTTTAATTTTTGTTTTGTCAGTGGACAAACACCAGCAGAATCAGATTTCCAGCTCCTAGAGATTGCCCGTCGGCTAGAGATGTATGGAATCCGGTTGCACCCGGCCAAGGACAGGGAAGGCACGAAGATCAATCTGGCCGTTGCCAACACGGGAATTCTAGTGTTTCAGGTGAGAGCCTTGAGAACACGGCCTGGTTCCCTTCCTGGCTCACTGCTACTGTCTTTCTTTTTAGGGTTTCACTAAGATCAATGCCTTCAACTGGGCCAAGGTGCGGAAGCTGAGCTTCAAGAGGAAGCGCTTTCTCATCAAGCTCCGGCCAGATGCCAATGTAAGTGGTCCTGGCGGGAAAGGGGACCCGTTGAAAAAACCACCGTTGTATTTTCCCTTTTTAGAGTGCGTACCAGGATACCTTGGAATTCCTGATGGCCAGTCGGGATTTCTGCAAGTCCTTCTGGAAAATCTGTGTTGAACATCATGCCTTCTTTAGACTTTTTGAAGAGCCCAAACCAAAGCCCAAGCCCGTCCTCTTTAGCCGGGGGTCATCATTTCGGTTCAGGTGAGGTCGCCACTTTGTGCCTCTGTTTGCTGTCTCCCCTTCCCTGTTGTGGTCTCTGTTTCAGTGGTCGGACTCAGAAGCAGGTTCTCGACTATGTTAAAGAAGGAGGACATAAGAAGGTGCAGTTTGAAAGGTAAGAGAAGCTTCAATGCTACTTCCAGTCTGTAACTTTAATGATCTTGTGTGATTTTTCCCAGGAAGCACAGCAAGATTCATTCTATCCGGAGCCTTGCTTCACAGCCTACAGAACTGAATTCGGAAGTGCTGGAGCAGGTCAGTGATGGCGCTGTCCTATGATAACTCTGTCTCTCCGCACCTTTTTCCCCACCCCACCCAGTCTCAGCAGAGCACCAGCCTTACATTTGGAGAAGGTGCCGAATCTCCAGGGGGCCAGAGCTGCCGGCGAGGAAAGGAACCGAAGGTTTCCGCCGGGGAGCCGGGGTCGCACCCGAGCCCTGCGCCGAGGAGAAGCCCCGCGGGTAACAAGCAGGCGGACGGAGCCGCCTCGGCGCCCACGGAGGAAGAGGAGGAGGTCGTTAAGGATAGGACCCAGCAGAGTAAACCTCAGCCCCCGCAGCCAAGCACAGGTCCAGCATCCCGGGCTGCCAGAGGCAGCAGTTTTTTTCTTTAAAACTTCTCATCCCCAAACAGGCTCCCTGACTGGCAGTCCTCACCTTTCCGAGCTGTCTGTGAACTCGCAGGGGGGAGTGGCCCCTGCCAACGTGACCTTGTCTCCCAACCTGAGCCCCGACACCAAGCAGGCCTCTCCCTTGATCAGCCCGCTGCTGAATGACCAGGCCTGCCCCCGGACGGACGATGAGGATGAGGGCCGGAGGAAGGTACAGGGCCGAGGGCTCAAGCGCGTGTGTGGTTGCGCTTTGTTTCTTTTGCTGGGTTTTGCAGAGATTCCCAACTGATAAAGCGTACTTCATAGCTAAGGAAGTGTCTACCACCGAGCGAACATATCTGAAGGATCTCGAAGTTATCACTTCGGTATGTGCAGTATTTCCCCAAAAGCATTCGATCACCCGTAAGTGCATCGTCTTCTTCTTTCCAGTGGTTTCAGAGCACAGTGAGCAAAGAGGACGCCATGCCGGAAGCACTGAAAAGTCTCATATTCCCGAATTTTGAACCTTTGCACAAATTTCATACTAATTTTCTCAAGGAAATTGAGCAACGACTTGCCCTGTGGTGAGTACATTTCTACTTCCCAGCTACGTTCCTTGTATTTCCAACCCTTTGCTTTTGCTCTCAGGGAAGGCCGCTCAAATGCCCAAATCAGAGATTACCAAAGAATCGGCGATGTCATGCTGAAGAACATTCAGGGCATGAAGGTGAGCTGGTTGAGATTTGGGTGGAGCAAGGTAACAGGACCCTCCTCCTCTGTTGCCTCCCAAGCACCTGGCGGCTCACCTGTGGAAGCACAGCGAGGCCTTGGAGGCCCTGGAGAATGGAATCAAGAGCTCCCGGCGGCTGGAGAACTTCTGCAGAGACTTTGAGCTGCAGAAGGTGTGTTACCTACCGCTCAACACCTTCCTCCTGCGGCCACTGCACCGGCTCATGCACTACAAGCAGGTCCTGGAGCGGCTGTGCAAACACCACCCGCCGAGCCACGCCGACTTCAGGGACTGCCGAGGTGAGTGCTGGGAGCCTGCGCCACCTGGTGCCCGCTGCAGACTGTGTATGTCTTTCCTTCACAGCCGCTTTGGCAGAGATCACGGAGATGGTGGCACAGCTCCACGGTACGATGATCAAGATGGAGAATTTCCAGAAGCTGCACGAACTCAAGAAAGATTTGATTGGCATTGACAATCTTGTGGTTCCGGGAAGGGTAAGCAGCAGTGGCCTCACTATGCACTGCGCGCAGCCAGCCCTCCGGTCTGTCTCCCCTGCAGGAGTTCATCCGTCTGGGCAGCCTCAGCAAGCTCTCGGGGAAGGGGCTCCAGCAGCGCATGTTCTTCCTGGTGAGTGGAGAGAGCGGCTTGTCCTCACAAGGGTCTCACCTCCACACACTTCTGATTCCTCCAGTTCAACGACGTCCTGCTATACACGAGCCGGGGGCTGACGGCCTCCAATCAGTTTAAAGTCCACGGGCAGCTCCCGCTCTATGGCATGACGGTGAGTACAGCACAGGCTCGTGGCCAGGGCCTCTCATGGTGACGTTATCTTCTCTTGCCCACAGATTGAGGAGAGCGAAGACGAGTGGGGGGTGCCCCACTGCCTGACCCTCCGGGGCCAGCGGCAGTCCATCATCGTGGCCGCCAGGTAACTCGGGAGCCCGCCCCTTGCCTGTTTCCGGCCTGAACACCTGACGCGTCTCTGTCTCCAGTTCTCGGTCCGAGATGGAGAAGTGGGTTGAGGACATCCAGATGGCCATTGACCTGGCGGAGAAGAGCAGCAGCCCCGCCCCTGAGTTCCTGGCCAGCAGCCCCCCTGACAACAGTGAGTGTGGCCAGGGCAGCTTTCCCATGCAGTCAGAAGTGCTGCCTTTTGCCCCATCCTGTAGAGTCCCCTGATGAAGCCACCGCGGCTGACCAGGAGTCAGAGGATGACCTGAGCGCCTCGCGCACATCGCTGGAGCGCCAGGCCCCGCACCGCGGCAACACAATGGTGCACGTGTGCTGGCACCGCAACACCAGCGTCTCCATGGTGGACTTCAGCATCGCAGTGGAGGTACGCAGGGGCAGGGCAGCTCTGGTTCCCAGCTGTGCTTCTCACAGGCCTCCTTGCCTTTCAGAATCAGTTGTCTGGAAACCTGCTGAGGAAATTCAAAAACAGCAACGGGTGGCAGAAGCTGTGGGTGGTGTTCACAAACTTCTGCCTGTTCTTCTACAAATCACACCAGGTAAGTGTCTCGCACAGGGCAGGTGGCCCTGGAAAAGCCACTTTGCTTTGTTTCCCCTTTCCAGGACAATCATCCCCTTGCCAGCCTGCCTCTGCTCGGCTACTCGCTCACCATCCCCTCTGAGTCCGAGAACATCCAGAAAGACTACGTGTTCAAGCTGCACTTCAAGTCCCACGTCTACTACTTCAGGGCGGAAAGCGAGTACACGTTCGAAAGGTAGACACCCCCTTCCCACGCACAGGGCCCTGAAGGTTGACTAACTGGCGTTCCCGTGTTGCAGGTGGATGGAAGTGATCCGCAGTGCCACCAGCTCTGCCTCGCGACCCCACGTGTTGAGTCACAAAGAGTCTCTTGTGTATTGATGGCCGGACACACTCGTTTCCGCAGTGGCTGCTTTCCTGGAAGACGTTTCCTTTCTTCTGTATTAATGAAGCCTGGTAAAATTAACACCTGTCTGAAAATCAAAAACATGGCTTCCCAGCAGCTCTCCTGTCTCCACAGCCGCGTTTTTTAACCCCGACCTCTCAGCGTCTGAATGAACAGCGCTCCCACCTCCAGTCCTGGCATCCGCTGGGGGCGCTGTTCTTTAGCTAGTGCCAGTATTAAAACATTGTCATTACGAGAGTGCCAAATGACATCTTCCCTCCACCCTGCCCCTGAAAAACAGTACACACACATCCGTTCAACACAAGACAGGGCAAGTGTTTTTCTTCCTAAAAAAAGTTCTTTCTTTTATTATTTTCACCTATTGGCTGCTGCATTTTACGAAGTGGACTTCCCGGTGTTTGTTTGTTTGTTTGCAATACACTCAGTGCAGCCTTAAGCAAATGAGATCATTTTCAGATTTCATTTTTTTTTTCAGTCTTTCTACTTTTGTAATAATAGGAAGTTAGTAGGACTCACTTCTCTGATTAATAAGCAATTTGCAGCACACAGCGTTCCACTGCGGGGTTTCACGCTCACCTGAAAACACCTGTTCCCAACCTACTTCTTGGTGCAAGTTGACCAAATCGTTTTAAGTGGTAACTCTTTCCAACCGTAGCAGGGTTGTTTTCTGTTAAGCAAAGCCGAGATCCAGTGCAATACCTGGACTGTCACCGTCCTGTGAGTGGTGTACACAATGGGAAGATAATAAGCCGTGGTGTTTTGCTGTCTGTCTGTGTCACAAGCATGAAAACCCGTGTGTCATTGATCAGCACCATTTGTGGTATGTTCCGTGATGAGCGTTTAGTGAGCCTGCTGGCTGCAGAGCACTATGAAATCATGGTACGTAGTCCCCGGCACCTGTCGTTATTCCTATATCCTCCTGCAACTGTGGTTTGAAACTGCGCATTCTCTAGTAGTATATATCGTGCCTGTCTTCAAAAACATTTCCCTTTTTATACTCATTCCCCCCAGGCATGGGGTAGTGTCAGTCGGACTGCACAGGGAACACGGTTTCCAGTGGCTTTGGCCCCTACTCGGGAAACGTCTGCCTGTTCTCGATGGTGATGGGGTGGCTGCCATTCCCTTGGTTTTCCTAAGCCCTTTCTAACGAGAGTCTCAAACAAGCGGAGGCGAGGGCCAATTCAACCCCATTCTTTCCAGCGCCCCGCACCATAGCACCTGCCCACCTGAGAACCAGGAACGCACCCTCTCTGTGGAGCTCTGACTGGTGTAGCTGGAAACAAACAGCAACTTGCAAACGGACGAAGAGCCTGCCGTGTGTTAATCATTTGCCTTACAAGATGTACCAGACGGTTTCCAGTACTAACAAAGGGAATAAAAATACCTCACGCCACAATCCAGCATATTGATGTTTTAAGGCAAAACAACCAACTTTGTCTGTAGTCTTCATTTTCTGTGTGGGGGGGGAGGGGGGAAGGGGACACTCCAGCAAGGGTTTCTAAAGCCCCAGTGTTCAGAGTGACACAGGGAGGGCCTGCCCCCCACTGTTCCCTATGCTCCCCCCACCTCCAGGCAGGGGCAGAGCAAACAAACAGCTCCGGGCCACACAGCAGCATCAGGCTCCCTCCAGAAGTCACCACTCACTCATTCCTGGAGACTTGGGGACAAGGCAGTCTCCTCAGCTATTTATTTCTGAATGATTGATTGATTCCAAACTACTTGCTGGACACTGGTGGTTCTGACCTGTGACCAGCACCTCTGCTTCCTGTGTGCCCTCAAGAAAATACTAGTGTGGGTAACAGTCCATCTGAGTGGAGTTTGAGACACACTACACATGAGACACACAATGATGCAGATACTCGTTTTCTTGAGCTTTATTGGCCCCTGCATGATACAGTCCCTGTGCTTAAGAACATGCCCTATTAGGTCACTCTGCCTTTGCTGACACATTTTATAGCAGAAATACACAAGCTGTTTTTAAAGGAGGGAAATATAAAAAATGTTTATAAACTGACAGTGTTTTGCCAGAGGAAAGGTACAAAATGCTACATACAGAACCAAACCAGCCACTTCACAAGAGCAATGCAGGGATAAAACTATTGGATAAGGAAGGCAGATGCACTTCCAAGAAAATCAGAACCCAGCAAGAAGTGGCCAGTGCACCCCAAACCACACTGGTGTCCACCTCATTGGCAGCAGCCAGCCAGGACACAGCTCAAAAACGCAGGAGCTACCAGCCACCCAGTCCACGGCCCTCGTCTCCCAGAGGCTGAGTACCTCCCCAGGCTGCAGGCTCTGGGCAGCTGAGCCAGGAGCAGCTCAGGGCTGGCACTGAGAGGCTACTGGTGACAGTAAACCCGTCTCAAAGGCTGGGCCTGGCTACAGACCAGCAGCAGTTGACGCTGAGGCAGGTTCCAGTGGTAGCCCTGGTGCCTGGGCTCTCTCTTAATGCAGGCCTGGAAGTGGCGACACAAAAGCCAGCTTCCTTGGCTAAGATGCCCTTAAAAACATTGGGGCTGATTTTGTGCGTCTACAGAAAGTAACAGCCCAGGAGAGAATGTACACAGAGGCGAGCTTTCTAACTCCATCAAACCCCACCTCCCCCGACAGGAAATGCTGCCAGTCAACTCTAAAAGAACCACTTGTTGCTCTACGGGGGAAGGGGCTGAGTATGATTTGTCTGGCGACTGCAGAGACTCCCCGTTCATACCAGTATTCATTAGAACCCAGTCCCTCGAGCGGCTCACCCACTGTTACTAGCATGAGACTGGCTTCAGTGCTAAAAACTGTGATGTCATTGTCCATTTGTAAATCTGAAGAACTCTGTAAATCAGAAAAGCTGCTGTCCGCCCTGGCTCACTTAAAAATCAGGTAACGGCACACCCTGGGGAACACAGACTCAATCTGTGTGATTCGCAAGGACAAAACTCATCTTTGACTTATGCCGCCGGCCTCACGTAAGGAAACAGTTCCCCACACAGAATACTCCCTGGAAACACAAAATGAAATCTTCTCCAATTTTATTATTCAACATAACATTCTTGTATGGAGTAATGAGTACAATAAGAATTAGCAACTCAGTTCTATTTCCCCAACCAAAATATATCCCTTATACAAATTAAGAGTTCAACCCAAATCCACTTCTAATAAAATACCTCAATTTTAGAGCTTAAAAACCAGACTGCACTAGCAAACCGACACAATAACCCACTCAAGCATCTGTAGCTCAGGGCTCTGTCCCCTCCCTATAGCTTAGAGGCCACTAGACCAGCAGATAGCTGAGCTACATCCCCAAGCTCACCCACTAACTTCCTTGCTTCCAAAAATCCTGTCTTAACTCCACAAGAACTGGCACACCCACGGGAGATGTCAATCATCAGCTTCAACAAACATAAAAGAATGCTTCATGTACCAGTCAACAGCTGCTGCACGAACCCTCCCACTCCAGAAACCCAGAGATTTTCCCCCTCGCCAAGCAAGGTCCCACAGCAAACCAAGAAAAACAGACACACTGGCTGCCTGCCTAGCAAGCATAGGCCCCTTCCAGAGAAGCAAAATAACTCTTAAGGTCCCCGGCAACCGCTACAGCAATCGCACAGATCAGCAACCTCCAACTGCATCATCTCGGTGAGCAAGTGCGCAAGCAGTCCAGGGCGCTGACCTGGGCACTCGGCAGCTCCAGGCCTGGGGACTTCTCCCTGGAGTCTTCCAAAGTGTCTCATCACACACACACAGCCACGAGTACACACGCACGGCCACACATACACAGCAGGTGCCCTGTCCTCTGAAGAGTCACATTTCAAGGAGTATGCAAAATAAGCGTGTTATAAAATTTATTTGTGTAAGCATTCAGACATTTTTAGGTGGGAAAGATGATATGCAGAATCCACTACAAGGTGCAACAGAAAATCGTATTGGAAAGGACGGTACATCTGGCGCAGACCAGCAGTGGCACGATTCCAAACAAATGTCAGACGAGAGCGCTTCATGGGGAGAAACTGAAAATTATAATTTAAAGCTTCATGAGGCAAGATATGTTCCAATTTAAAACACTAAGAAATAGTACCATCGATGAAAAAGGAAATCAACCTCTAGGTGTACCAAAAGGGGCGTAGGGCAAACGGGGAAAATTTGCATTTGTTGAGGTACAAATAGGAGTGTTCTGTAAGAGAGGGGCATTAATTATTAATGACAAACCCTGCAAATACAAAATAAAACCCAAATCACTGGTCACAGAATTCAAAATGTACATGTAATAAAGGCAAGGCAATAGACTCAAGTTATGGCCTGTCGAATATTTACTCCACTGACGTTATCTACAGAAGCACTTGGCCAGTTTGTACACAGTGATTCCTTATGCACGCCGAAAGGGTTTCCGTAAAAATGACATTATATACAAATCTGTACACCCATCCACCAGAGCGATTCTCCAGCTCCCAGAGGGAGTTATCAACTTAAAGCAGGATACCTGAGGTTTCATGTCTTTAGTTGCCTTATCATAATCCCAAATATACATTTCAGGGTTTGTTTTTGTTTTTAAAGACACTTTCCTGGAATATGTGCACTATGGTTAAAATTAAAAACAAAAGTAATAAAATAAAATAAAATGATCGCTGGAAGGAGCTGACCCTCCCCACCCATCTGAGAGACTTCATCTGGCTGCAGCACAGTGAAGACTGTGTGTGTCCCTGGACGGGCGCCTGGCGCTGGGGTGGCTCCCAGTGGCGCACCTCTTCGGTGGAGTCAGCGAAGGCTCTCGTTGACTTTTAAAAAAGGAGGAGGATGAAGAAGGAAAAAAGGAAAAACAAAACCCCAAATGCCAAAGGAATTTCAGTGGGATGAAGTTCCTCCACCACTTAGAGAGTATCTAGGGAAAAAGAGAGAGAGAGAAGTCAACACATGTCATTTCTCATCCCTGTGCAAAAATTCATATAGTAACCAAAATCTTAGTTTTCATAAGAAATTCCAAGTCATACAAAAATAAGTGGAGCAAATATCAATGTGTAAGTCTAATTTTAAAAGAATGCATATAAAGACTGAGAAGATCATGATTCTTACACAAAAACTCCAGAGCATGTCACCAAAAACCAAGAATGGGTTCAGCCTCCCTGGAGAGATGTGAATAAAACGGGAAATCATATCCCTTTTACTTACGATCAATTGTCAAAAAGTGAACATTGATCCATACATGATGACACAGTAAGATTCCAGGGATGCATATGCATTCCCGATGTGAGGGCAGGAAACCCATTTTGGCCATAAAAATAGTGATGCAGTCCAAGAATCTATTTCCTAGAACTGCTTCCGAAATATGGTCCAAAGCAGGAACAACGTGTCTGCACAAAGATGTCTCTCGGGATTTTCGTAATTACACTAATTTGGAAACAACTCTGATGCCCAACAGTACAGAATCAGTTAAGTAAATTATACAAACTGAAATAACAGACTAAAAATGGTAATTATCTGTATTTACATATATATATTAAAGCAATATTAAAAATATGTACAAGTTTAAAAGTACATACAAAATTACAGATTGGGCATCCCTTATCTGAAATGCTTCTGGCTTTGGATCTGGGAATATCCGCATTATACTTACCAGTGTGCAGCCCCAAATCCGAAATCTGACATGCCCCAGAGAGCAGTTCCTTTGAGCCCCATGCTGGCGCTCAAAAGTTTCAGATTGGGGATTTGGGATATTCAGCCTGTATATGTGCACTATATAAGTATATTTACATGAACAACTTCTGTATCCTAAATTAAGTACTATAGAAATTCTAAAAAATCTTCTTTGCACTATAAGGTAGATAAGAGAATTCAGTAAGTTTATGACCTGGTATGACAACAGAAGGCAATGCACCCAAAGATGCTGATGAGATTTGGGCTACAGTGGTGGGATCATGGGTAATTTCTGTGTCTTCCAAAAATTCTACAAGATTGTCTTCAGAAGACAACAAAGGGTGAGAACGGGGTCCCCTCATGACCACAATTCCCTCAACCATTTTACAACAGACTCCAAATCACAGGTCCAGGAGAGATGGCTGAGGATGTCTTTGACCAGGCTTATCTCAAACGTTCCAATCTAGAGCTCCTCTTTTCAGGCATTTGAAATACTTGGCATCTCTCCCAGAGAACAAATGGTTACATAAGGTCCTCCCAAAAGCACACATTAGCCACGGAGCCTAAGACTCAACTATCAAGAAATACAAATGACTAAATCACGGGATGAGTTGATGTCACACAAAAGAATCCAAACATTAATTCCAGCTGAGACAGAAAGGCTCTGAAAATGCTTCAGAGGAGAGGCGGCTCTCATTTTTCCTACAGCCATCCACTGAAACAACATGTTTGGAGCAAAACTGGCAGGAAGTCTAAGCCATGGCCACCGTGGTTTTGGCAGCCATCGGGGTGAACGCTCAGTGGGAGCTTCAGGAGCAGGGAAGGAAGAAGTGGGTACCACAGCCAAGCCTGCAGAGAGATGATAAGCACCTCAAGAGGCAGCTCATCTGAGGACAGAGGAGGAAAGAGGGCACTCCTCATCACAGACAAAGGAAAGAGAGCACCAACTTGGCTTCCCCCATGCATCACTGCAAAGTAAAGTTTTAAACACAACACAGACATCAGGTAGCTACAGACCCGCCCGAGGGTAAATAGGGTCAACCCCAGCCACGATGCCCAGTGAGCACGTAAAATGTGCTGCGTCTGAATGGAGATGTGCTAAGTGTAAAACACACACCAACTCCAAAGACGGTCCCTCCAAAAATGTAAAATACCTTATTGATGATTGTTGTTATTAATGTTGAAATAATACTTTGGATCTGGCAGGTTAAAAAATGTATTGTTGAAACTAATTTCACTTCTTTTTG